GATGCTTACAGTGTACCCGTGGCTTATGAAACCAAAGACAGGAGGAAGTTAGAGGAAAGTGTACTTCCTATAAGACAAGTAATGTTATTTAACAAATTCTCATGCATTTAAAGCAACATAATGAGAAAATACCAATTCTACTGAAGCTCATTATGAGAACATTTTCAGAGTTCATACTATGGACTTGATATACATTAAATTCTTAAGAACTTCTCTCCAGTATTCCTGGAAACTAGGTATCACAGTCCTTGGGTAGACTGTTTTAATAAAGAGAGCAGGTCAGGTTATGAAAAATGCAGGTTTTCCAATGAGCTTTACTTCTAATGTATATCGTAGATCACTGATAGATGATTGCAAAGAAATACATACATTTCATTTTACCTCCAGGAAATTCCCAAGAATTCAGAATGCCTACTTTGTGTTGACGGTTTTCTCTGGAGTTGCAAACACTGAGAGTGAAATCAGTTTCGAAAACCATGCTTCAAATATTCCTTTCAATTTGCTCTTGTGGCAGTTTTCGTCAAACAACCTGCTTGGAGATAATCTATTTGCAGAACCTAGGTGGGGACAAACCTGCCACATTATATAATTCACTGAGCAGGTTTTGGCTCTCACTTCACCAATCCATCTTAAATAGTGGCTAGTGCCCTGCATCTAGCAATACATATGATTAAGCAATTTAGCACAGAAAGAGAAAGGCCACACAACTTGGCAACCCCGTAGACATTTATCTTTGAGAAAACTAAACGGATCCAACTTTTTGCCAGAGTTTAATAGCAAAGCTGTCACATTTTACACAAAGAGTATCCAGTCCGCTAGCGAATGGAAAGAGGGGACAGGGAGGAGGGGACCAGAGGAGGCGGGCTGCTGACTGGACTGTTTTCAAAGGGGCTCCCGTGTTTAGGGGAGGTGCTGGGATGCTCCACATGGCTGGAGAGACGAAGTAGTTAAAAATTATTACTAGGGAGGGGGCCGGAACCTCGGGACGTGGGTATATAAGACGGTGCCTGAGCGCAGAGCGGCTGCTGCTGCTGTGATCCAGGACCAGGGCGCACCGGCTCAGCCTCTCACTTGTCAGAGGCCGGGGAAGAGAAGCAAAGCGCAACGGTGTGGTCCAAGCCGGGGCTTCTGCTTCGCCTCTAGGACATACACGGGACCCCCTAACTTCAGTCCCCCAAACGCGCACCCTCGAAGTCTTGAACTCCAGCCCCGCACATCCACGCGCGGCACAGGCGCGGCAGGCGGCAGGTCCCGGCCGAAGGCGATGCGCGCAGGGGGTCGGGCAGCTGGGCTCGGGCGGCGGGAGTAGGGCCCGGCAGGGAGGCAGGGAGGCTGCAGAGTCAGAGTCGCGGGCTGCGCCCTGGGCAGAGGCCGCCCTCGCTCCACGCAACACCTGCTGCTGCCACCGCGCCGCGATGAGCCGCGTGGTCTCGCTGCTGCTGGGCGCCGCGCTGCTCTGCGGCCACGGAGCCTTCTGCCGCCGCGTGGTCAGCGGTGAGTCAGGGGCCGTCTCCCCGAAGAACGAGTCAATATATGGGCATCTTTTTTTTTTTTTCAGGCCAAAAGGTGTGTTTTGCTGACTTCAAGCATCCCTGCTACAAAATGGCCTACTTCCATGAACTGTCCAGCCGAGTGAGCTTTCAGGAGGCACGCCTGGCTTGTGAGAGTGAGGGAGGAGTCCTCCTCAGCCTTGAGAATGAAGCAGAACAGAAGTTAATAGAGAGCATGTTGCAAAACCTGACAAAACCCGGGACAGGGATTTCTGATGGTGATTTCTGGATAGGGCTTTGGAGGAATGGAGATGGGCAAACATCTGGTGCCTGCCCAGATCTCTACCAGTGGTCTGATGGAAGCAATTCCCAGTACCGGTGAGTATGGATCTTGAGCAGTTGGCAGGTGCATCTGAGTGTTCCTATTACTCTCTGTTTGCAGAAACTGGTACACAGATGAACCTTCCTGCGGAAGTGAAAAGTGTGTTGTGATGTATCACCAACCAACTGCCAATCCTGGCCTTGGGGGTCCCTACCTTTACCAGTGGAATGATGACAGGTGTAACATGAAGCACAATTATATTTGCAAGTATGAACCAGGTAAGCAGTAGCAAAAGAAGGTATAGAAGATTTTATATATGATGGTGGTTCTTATTATTTACAGAGATTAATCCAACAGCCCCTGTAGAAAAGCCTTATCTTACAAATCAACCAGGAGACACCCATCAGAATGTGGTTGTTACTGAAGCAGGTAATTACTTCATGTGTCTTTAACTTCATCAATCTTTTCACATGAAGACTGTTTTATTTTGTAGGTATAATTCCCAATCTAATTTATGTTGTTATACCAACAATACCCCTGCTCTTACTGATACTGGTTGCTTTTGGAACCTGTTGTTTCCAGATGCTGCATAAAAGGTAAATAACTCATATATGTAGAGACAATTTGAAGGCACTAAACATTTTTTCTTATGTTTTTCAGTAAAGGAAGAACAAAAACTAGTCCAAACCAGTCTACACTGTGGATTTCAAAGAGTACCAGAAAAGAAAGTGGCATGGAAGTATAATAACTCATTGACTTGGTTCCAGAATTTTGTAATTCTGGATCTGTATAAGGAATGGCATCAGAACAATAGCTTGGAATGGCTTGAAATCACAAAGGATCTGCAAGATGAACTGTAAGCTCCCCCTTGAGGCAAATATTAAAGTAATTTTTATATGTCTATTATTTCATTTAAAGAATATGCTGTGCTAATAATGGAGTGAGACATGCTTATTTTGCTAAAGGATGCACCCAAACTTCAAACTTCAAGCAAATGAAATGGACAATGCAGATAAAGTTGTTATCAACACGTCGGGAGTATGTGTGTTAGAAGCAATTCCTTTTATTTCTTTCACCTTTCATAAGTTGTTATCTAGTCAATGTAATGTATATTGTATTGAAATTTACAGTGTGCAAAAGTATTTTACCTTTGCATAAGTGTTTGATAAAAATGAACTGTTCTAATATTTATTTTTATGGCATCTCATTTTTCAATACATGCTCTTTTGATTAAAGAAACTTATTACTGTTGTCAACTGAATTCACACACACACAAATATAGTACCATAGAAAAAGTTTGTTTTCTCGAAATAATTCATCTTTCAGCTTCTCTGCTTTTGGTCAATGTCTAGGAAATCTCTTCAGAAATAAGAAGCTATTTCATTAAGTGTGATATAAACCTCCTCAAACATTTTACTTAGAGGCAAGGATTGTCTAATTTCAATTGTGCAAGACATGTGCCTTATAATTATTTTTAGCTTAAAATTAAACAGATTTTGTAATAATGTAACTTTGTTAATAGGTGCATAAACACTAATGCAGTCAATTTGAACAAAAGAAGTGACATACACAATATAAATCATATGTCTTCACACGTTGCCTATATAATGAGAAGCAGCTCTCTGAGGGTTCTGAAATCAATGTGGTCCCTCTCTTGCCCACTAAACAAAGATGGTTGTTCGGGGTTTGGGATTGACACTGGAGGCAGATAGTTGCAAAGTTAGTCTAAGGTTTCCCTAGCTGTATTTAGCCTCTGACTATATTAGTATACAAAGAGGTCATGTGGTTGAGACCAGGTGAATAGTCACTATCAGTGTGGAGACAAGCACAGCACACAGACATTTTAGGAAGGAAAGGAACTACGAAATCGTGTGAAAATGGGTTGGAACCCATCAGTGATCGCATATTCATTGATGAGGGTTTGCTTGAGATAGAAAATGGTGGCTCCTTTCTGTCTTATCTCCTAGTTTCTTCAATGCTTACGCCTTGTTCTTCTCAAGAGAAAGTTGTAACTCTCTGGTCTTCATATGTCCCTGTGCTCCTTTTAACCAAATAAAGAGTTCTTGTTTCTGAAGAATGATGACTAGTCCTGTCTAAACCTCTTTTATG